CTTCGCTACCTCTGAAATTATTGCTCCAGCCTCACTGGACTTTTTCATTGCTGTTCCTTCCGTATGCAACCCTCTTCTCTAAATTCCTCCAGGACTTTTATCAAATGAGCTTATCAGAGTCTTTCTCTCATTGATATAAACCAGTAAACTCCCACCTCATTCCCATACTGTTTTATTTTCCTTCATAGCATTTGTCTCTTTTTTAAAATTTATTATTTATTTTTATTTATTTATTTATTTTTTTGAGACGGAGTCTCGCTCTGTCGCCCAGGCTGAAGTGCAGTGGCGCGATCTCCGCTTACTGCAAGCTCCGCCTCCCGGGTTCACGCCAGTCTCCTGCCTCAGCCTCCCGAGTAGCTGGGACTGCAGGCGCCCGCTACTACGCCCGGCTAATTTTTTTTGTACTTTTAGTAGAGACGGAGTTTCACCGTGTTAGCCAGGATGGTCTCGATCTCCTGACCTCGTGATCCGCCCGTCTCGGCCTCCCAAAGTGCCAGGATTACAGGCGTGAGCCACCGCGCCGGCCTCATTTGTCTCTTTTACTCCTGTAATCATAAGCTCTGTGAGGAAGCCACTATGTTTTGTCTATGCCCCGAACAACTGCCCGGCACAGAGTATGCTCTCCGTGACTTAGTTTTAGAATGAATGAACTTACCCATGTTTCGCAGAGGTAATAAGTTGTTTTTCTTACTATATAATTAATTATTAAAGCAGCTACATTTGGGTATTAAGTCCTTATCTGGACATATCACATATGCCCGAAACAAAATAATTAAAAGTTCTGCACCCAGGAAAATAACTCCCAACTGGACTATTGATAATGTTCTGGAAGGCTTTATCTGGGACCGGGAGGGTCAACCACAGGGGTGAACAGTTTCTCCAGAAGACAGCTGACCGAAACCGCAGCAGTTGCCAAGGCGGCTGGAGGAGGGCGGAGAAAAGGCGGTAACTGGCAGGCAAGGGGCGTAACGGGGTGGGGCTGTCCTAAGGGAAGCCTAGTCGAACTGATTTGTCCCTCTCTGCTCTCCGTCTGAAAACCTTGGCCGAAAGGGTTGTAGACATGGCGGCCATCAGGGTAAGCGAAAACCAACTTGCTTAATTTCTGTGCTAAAAAGATGTTTTTGATATATCTTTCTTAGATGGGAAAACTGACAACCATGCCTGCAGGTCTGATATATGCATCTGTAAGTGTACATGCAGCCAAACAAGAGGAATCCAAAAAGCAGCTAGTGAAACCAGAGCAGGTAATTTGCCTACAAAGGTTTATGAACTTTGTATGTTTTTGACATGAACATTTTTTGCCTGTAGCTCCCCATATATACTGCACCACCGCTCCAGTCTAAATATGTTGAAGAGCAGCCTGGTCATTTACAAATGGGCTTTGCTTCCATCCGCACTGCAACTGGTTGTTACATTGGCTGGTGCAAGGTAAGTCAATTCTGATAGTGGTTTAATATCAGCAGATGTCTTCCCCCCCTTTTTTTTTGCTTAGGGTGTTTATGTCTTTGTGAAAAATGGGATAATGGATACAGTACAATTTGGAAAAGGTAGGTGAGTAGATAATTAGAAATGTTTTATTTATTCATGTTAATTTTTAACTGATTTCTTGAGATGCTTATGTCTATCTGAAGAATCCTCCTCGAGATTTTCTTCCGAAAATGGGAGTTATTACAGTTTCAGGATTGGCGGGCTTGGTTTCAGCGAGAAAAGGTAGGGTTTTAAAAAATATATTCTCTCTTAATTTGGAGTTTAATAATATATTTGCATTTTATAGGTTCCAAGTTTAAGAAAATTACTTATCCTCTGGGACTGGCCACTTTAGGAGCAACTGTTTGCTACCCAGTTCAGTCCGTAATAATTGCTAAGGTAAGTTCTTTTTAAATAATAGCAACATTTCAATGTTATTTGACTTACTTTTTGTTTTAATTAGGTAACAGCAAAAAAGGTATATGCTACAAGCCAGCAAATTTTTGGAGCAGTTAAATCATTGTGGACAAAAAGCAGCAAAGAAGAGTCACTCCCTAAACCTAAAGAAAAAACTAAGGTAGAGTTTACATGGAGCAAGACGGTCAACATACTTATGAAGGAAAAATCTGTTTGGTAAACAGCTAGGATCCTCTTCCGAAATAGAAGTACCTGCAAAAACAACTCACGTCTTGAAACACTCAGTGCCCTTGCCAACAGAACTCAGCTCTGAAGCAAAGACCAAATCAGAATCCACTTCAGGTTTGTTGGGTATAAGTCAATTTTGTTTTCATTCTTTTCTTTAATTTTTCTTTTCATTTTAATACTTTATCAGGTGCAACCCAGTTTATGCCTGACCCCAAGCTCATGGATCACGGGCAGTCCCACCCAGAAGATATAGATATGTACAGCACTAGAAGCTGAAGTAGACTGCATGCAGAGACTACACAGAAAACTACAAGATGTGTGGCGTTGCAAATAATGATGAAAATAAATCATGTAATGGGTAACTGATACATAGAGTATTACCTAAACCAAGTTTCTCCCTTACATTTCCAAATATGCCATTTGATAAATTACATAAGTGGTTAACACACAAACTGTGAATGCAGTGTAAACAATATTAAATGATTGATGAGGAGACTTAGGTAGAAGTATTAGCTTGCATTTGATGACCTTTAAGGGCACTTAAAAAAAAATGAAGACATGAATTCTAGTGAGATTAAAATCTAAAAATACATATATATATATGTATGTATAAATACATACATATTTATACATGTATAAATACGTATTTATACATATATGTATAAATACATATACATATATGTATAAATACATATACATATTTATACATATATGTATAAATACATACATATTTATACATATATGTATAAATACATACATATTTATACATATATGTATAAATACATACATATTTATACATATATATGTATAAATACATACATATTTATACATATAAACATATATTTCTGCTCTAGCTTTCCCAGATTAATGCTAGTTAAATTAGAATGGTGTATGGAAAGGTGTGTTTCCCTCTGTTTTTTTTTTTTTTTTTTTTTTTTTTTTTCCCATTTCCTAGAGCTGGAATAAAATATCCATGTTTTATGGGACTTGAGCTTGGCTTTGTCCCTTGGTTTTGTTAATGTTAATTCCTCTTAAATATCTAAAAACATCTCTACCTATTTGAGAGGGCCATATGCTACACAGGCTTCCTAATACTGCTTAGCAATCCTTCTACTGGTTCCTAAGTGGTTTACTATTGTGTTCCCTGGAAGAGGTATTACAAACGTTTTATTCTTCTCAAGCCTCTTAGAACTGTCAAAGTTGACTGTGCCTCCTATTTCATAGAGAAAAAACTAAATTATTAGATATGACCATTCCCAAAACTTCTTCCCATCTACCTTCAAGACTTACCTCTTTTCAGCCATGCATCCCCCTTTTCTAAGACATGCTTCTCTTTGTGTTCTTGACCTCATTCCTTCCCATCTAAGACCATATTCCACCCTGTTTAATTTCTAGTCTTCGGTTTCTCTTTTTACAGTGAGCAAATTAGAAGAATAGGTTAGAAGAATAGGGTAGTAGATACTGTAGTTTCTTTCCTCCACCTCTACATAGCTGCAGGTCTTCTCTGTCTTAAATCAACAATAACAAAACAAGACAAAAACCTTTCCTTAACTTGGCCTCTTCCCTTGAACTATTTTTTCTCTCTCCTTCCTATAATTGTTATACTTCTTTAAAAAGTAATTGTTACTTTTTGACAAAAGTAAATATTGTCCCTTTTTTCCCTACTTTCAAGTCCTCTCTGTCTTGTGACATTCTGGCCTCCATACCTGCTTAATTTTTTTTGAGATGGGGTCTTGCTCTGTTGCCCAGGCTGGAGTGCAGTGGCACAAACACAGCTCACTGCAACCTCCACCTCCCAGGATCAAGCAATCCTCCCATCTCACCCTCCCAAGTAGCTGGGACTATAGGCACCCGCCACCATGCCTAATTTTTTGTATTTTTGGTAGTGACAGGGTTTCACCATGTTGTCCAGGCTGGTCTCGAACTCCTGAGCTCAAGCATCTGTCCGACTCAGCCTACCACAGTGTTGGGATTACAGGCGTGAGCCACCGCACCCAGCCCCTACTTGAATTTTTATGTCATTATTGACTCTTCACCACTCTCTCCTTGAGACTCACTTATCCCTTTGCTCTCTATTTTTCCTGCTTTTGTTATTCTTCATTTTTCTTCTCTTGCTCTGAATCCCTTAAATGCTGAGGCTGCTCAAGTTTCATCCCTAGTCCTATTTTCTCATTCTATATGCACACTCATTTTTCATTTAACAGACTTCACTGGCTTCAGGCACCATTTGTTTTATTATTCATATTTTCAACCCCCATATCTCTCTAGTGCTGTAGACCTTTATTTCTACTTACTAGTTATATTCACCTAACATCCCATAGATATGCCAATGTCAATGTGCCTAAAACAAAATTGTCTCTACCTCCCGCTCCTTCAAATCTATTCTGTCTTCTCTAATCCTATAATTACTCTCCCTCAAGTCATCATCATCACTTTTCTGGGTTACTGTAATAGCCTTCAGGCTAATTTGCTCACTGTCAATCTTGCTGTCTCTCATTTCAGAATATGTTCTGCTTGCAGGTGACAGTAAACTAGTTAAACAAATATTTAATATTAGCTTAAGCAAAAAAAAAAAAAAAGGCCTATCCTATTTATAGCCTAGAATTAGGCAGTATAGGGTTGGGACAGTGGCTCATTGGTGCTATCAAGGACGTAGACTTTTTCTCTTTCCACTCTGTCCTCTACAGCATGCTGGTTTGTCACCTCATGGTCACAAGATGTCTGCTGTACCTCCAGGGAGCAGATACACATTCAAAGTAGGAAATAGCAGATAAAAATGTACACAAGATGCGTCTGACTCCCTTTTACCAGAAAAGTAAATGCTTTCTTAGAATCTCCTCAGAAGACCTCTGTGTATATCTCAACCAGTACTTGTCATATAGCCACACACTTAGCTCAAGGAAGATAGGGAATAGGGAAATCATGTTTCTTTTCCCCTGTGGTGAGGAAGGCAAGGGGTAAGGGGTTGGGAACAGGTGCTGAATTAAAGCTAACATACAGTATCTACTACCCTATTCTTCTAACCCATTTGTCTATTATGATATAGTTGTCTTGACAACTATAATGAATAGCTGTCTTTCTGAAATCTTTAGTGGCTCATCATTGCCTGCAGAATCAAAACTCCTTAGTCTGATATACAAGGCCCTTCATATCTGATTCCAGCTTACCTTCTAATCCTATCTTCCCTCTCCTTACCCACCCTACTGCTAATGTGTATTATATTGTCTTTATGACATACCATTTGTTTCTTGAACATGCTTTGCTCATTATTGCCTCTTTCTCTGCCTGTGCTAGTGTGTCCTCTTAGAATGTTCTTCCATCTTATCCTGCTCTACATTCTAACTTCTACCCATCCTACAAGTCCAATTCCAGTGTCATGTTCCCTTTCTCAATCCTCCAGGGTAGAATTTAGATGTTCTGTCTTTTAGAGATAGGTATTGCTATGTTGCCCAGGCTGGTCTCAAACTCATGGCCTCAAGCGATCCTCCCACCTCAGCCAACCAGACATGAGTGACTGTGCTCAGCCTTTTTTAAAAAAATGAAGGTATTTGGTATGGCCGGGTATGGTGGCTCACACCTATAATCCCAGCACTTTGGGAGGCCAAGGTGGGTGAATCACCTGAGGTCAGGAGTTTGAGACCAGCCTGACCAACATAGTGAAACCCTGTCTCTACTAAAAACACGCAAAAAGTGCAAAATTAGCTAGGCGTGGTGGCTCATGCCTGTAATTCCAGCTACTTGGGAGGCTGAGGCAGGAGAATCACTTGAATCCGGGAGGTGGAGGCTGCAGTGAGCCGAGATCGTGCCATTGCACTTCAGCCTGGGCACAAGAACAAAACTCAGTCTCAAAAAATAAATAATAAAAAATAAAGGTATATAATATGTCTTAGATTTGATGAAATATGAGTGTGTTTGAGATCTGATCCAAGGTTTTAAAAAATTCATTTCAAATCCTGGAGATAAATTCTGAGGAGCTTACTTATGAAAAACTAGCAAGTGATAGCTGGTATTTACAGATATGGTACTTTACACAATTTATGTAATTAATATTTTCTCACAGACAAGGTTCCTTGTGGATATCACTGAATAATTTTTGTGTAGTTTCTATGCCCATGAAGTGCCTGGTAGGTAGTAGGAACTCACACGTTCTGCTATGCTGGTTGCAGCACAGGACACAAAAGTTAGAATTATTTCAAAGGACTTATACTCTACTAGGAAAGAGAGAAACATAGAAATATAGTGTTGTATGTGGTATCTTCCCTAAGATAAGTACAACCAAAGAGCTATGGATGTTCAGAGATAGAATGTAGTACTGGGATGATGTCAAGGAGGCAGTGGTACTTAAGCTGCTCAAGGTAGGGAAGCAGTTTACTTGCTAGTTTTTCATAAGTAAGCTCTTCAGAATTTATCTCCAGTATTTGAAATGAATTTTTTTAAACCTCAGATCTGAATATATTCAAACACCCATATTTCATCAAATCTAAGGCATATCATATACCTTTAATTTAAAAAAAAATGCTGAGCAGAGTTGCTTATGTCTGGGAGGCTGAAGTGGGAGGATTGCTTGAGGCCAAAAGTTTGAGACCAGCCTGAGCAACATAGCAAGATCCTGCCTCTAAAAACAAACAAACAAAAAATGCTGCCAGTTGATCATTACATTTATCCCGACATCAGATATGTCAAATTGTGAAAAGCACCTTAATTTTGATGAAATATGATAGGTAAAAAATAGCGCAAAGCTAAGTATAAGTGACTTTTAAATTATCTGCTCTTTTGGATTATCACTACTGCTACTAGCCGTTAGAATATTGGTTTGGATAATGGAAAGTTGACTAGAGCTACAAAATCTGTTTCAAAATAAAAGATCTGCTCAAACAAGAATGTGATGATCACTTGCTGTATTGTACAACAAAGTCAAACTGCTGTTAGACTCAGGTGACAGTCAAATGTTGGAGGCTGTGTTGGGATGAGTTGTTACAAAGCCTCTTTCATTCTTCCCATGCCATGTCCAGGAGTTCTTCTCTGTTAAACCTGAAGAGATGCCAGCCCTCCTCAGAGGAAAGGTCTAAAGCCCCTCGACTAGTATAGTAGTTGATAGAAGCCTGGTTCCAAATGACGACAAGAAAGTGCATGCAGTTACATTGAGTTGTGATGGCTATCTGTTTAAAAACAAACAAGCAAATATTACTTTCATTTGAAAGTATAATCTTCGTTAACACATATATTTTATTGAAGGTCTACTCTATGCAAGACACTATGTGTGAATAATACTTCCAAATATAGTAGTTACCTTTTGAACTTTTCTATAGCTGTAAAAAGAAAAAAGTCTCACTGTTCTGAGCTTTAAAGCCCTCTTTAAAATCTCAAAACTGATTTGCAAAGCCTTTATCATACAGAAAAGGTGTACCTAAAAGAACACATGTTCTCATATGTTTCCAAAATACAAGAAGATCTTGCTTTTATAGTCTTGTAATATTCATACTGTGAGCCTGTGTTTTTGAATAAAAATGCTTTCTAATCTCCCTCCTTCTTACTTTCCCTTGATAGCAAAAAGGGTGTATAGTGTGGTTGTGGATTATATATAAATCAATTTTAATTGACTATAATTCATATACTGTATATGATCATCTGATTTGAAAATCCAGTTTAATTTGGGTAGAAATTTGAAGTATATGTTGGGGTTATGTTCAAATGGTGAGATTAATGATTTAATTTATGCCCTGTGAATATTTATTAAGAAAAGGTTAATGTATAGAATATCAATACTAATTGTAATACATACCTGACTTAGCCTCTTCAGCATTTCAGCTCCAATACCTAGGCCTTTTAAATAGACAATGCAAAGTGAAAACTGCAAATTTCACTTAACTTGTTATTTGCTTTAGTTTAAAATAAATAATATCTAAAACTCTGTATCTGTTTTTTGTATATTATTAATAGCTTCT